CTGGGCAACCGAAATTCCCATGTAGAGAAGCATCTTCCCTTTGTCTTCACACTTTGTAGCCAACCAGATATGCTGTCCAAGGGGAGAATAGTTGATTAAGGCAGAAGCATGGGCCTGATGAGATGTATTCCAGAGCCAGAAGGGACAGTATTCTTCCCTCTAGGGTGGGATGATCAATATCTCAGTAGGGACAAGGAAGATAAGGTTTGTTCTTTTCCAGTATTGCAGAATAGGAGGGGTTCTAGAAAATAAAGCAATATGGTGTTTTATGATTTCACACATCATATGAATTATCATACATTTGTTCTTCACGATCCTTGGCAATGATCGATTATCATATGAGTTATCTTATTTTCCGTTTTGTGCTTCTCAACCTCATGAGGAAGAGGAGGAAAAGAGCATTACCGCTGTTTGTCACATGAGGATTCATTTGCAGATAGTATGAAAATGGAGGCAATTTTTCCAGTCTCAAGAATGGTAAAAGGCACAGGTGGGACTTGAACCCAGACTCTTGGCTTCAAGTCCAGAGTTTTCTCATGCACCAGCTACCCCTCAACAGGATTTGACTATCCTGCAGTAACCCTAGAGGAAGTTTAGTCCTTGGGACGCTTGGCCTGCCAGTCTCTGAAAAAAATATGATGGGGATGGTGGTGGTGGTAGTGCACGTTGGGTTGAGGGGACAGAGGAAGAAGCAGGTTGATGGCTGTTGTCCATCAGGTAACACAGTGTTTCTTTTCCCATTTTCTCTGGAATCAAGAAGCACCCAGAAGACTGGGCTGAGCAGAAGACTGGAGAGGGTGCAGGAAAGATGGTAGCAGGAGAGGAGAATAAAGCACCATCCAGGAGCTTAGTGGAGAGTGCCCCTTTTCTCTCCCCAACTGGATCAGATTGTGTAGACAGTGTGGGAGGTGCAGCTGGTCAATGCTTAACCGAAGGTGATTTCCTCACACACTCAGGATTAGGGCAAGAGGATTTGTAGACCTCTCTATGCTGGAATGGATGTCATACCTTGTAACTTCCTCAGCAGTGTAAAAATCCAACATGTACCTTCCAGCTGTCTACAACACAAGTGCATGCTCGTCGGACAAGAGGTCACAGCTAAGGCAACAATCCACATGAGTTGGGAAGGGCTCATTTCACCTGTCAAACACTGCTGCTCTCATGTGGAATGCACTGTGGCTTTTTGGTCAAGATAATTACCGTGGAAGATCCTAGGTGGCAGCAAATCCCAGGTGAACAGACTGAGCCGTGGAGGTGGCATAAGGCAACCCTAGCCGAGGTGAGTGCAGACCAATCGTTTGGCATTTGGGGCTCTTAAGTGTTATCTCCCTTTGTTCTGTTAGGAGAATTGAGCCAGGCCCACCAGGCCCATGGGTAACTGGACTGCAGCGGTGACTGAGTTTGTTCTGCTGGGGTTTTCCCTGAGCAGGGAGGTGGAGCTGCTGCTCCTGGTGCTCCTGCTGCCCACGTTCCTGCTGACTCTTCTGGGGAACCTGCTCATCATCTCCACTGTGCTGTCCTGCTCCCGCCTCCACACCCCCATGTACTTCTTCTTGTGCAACCTCTCTATCCTGGACATCCTCTTCACCTCAGTCATCTCTCCAAAAGTGTTGGCCAACTTAGGATCTAGGGATAAAACCATCTCCTTTGCCGGATGTATCACCCAGTGCTATTTCTACTTTTTCTTGGGCACAGTTGAGTTCCTCCTGCTGACGGTCATGTCCTATGACCGTTATGCCACCATCTGCTGCCCCCTGCGGTACACCACCATCATGAGACCTTCTGTCTGCATTGGGACCGTTGTATTCTCTTGGGTGGGAGGCTTCCTGTCTGTGCTCTTTCCAACCATCCTCATCTCCCAGCTGCCCTTCTGTGGCTCCAATATCATTAACCACTTCTTCTGTGACAGTGGACCCTTGCTGGCCCTGGCCTGTGCAGACACCACTGCCATCGAGCTGATGGATTTTATGCTTTCTTCCATGGTCATCCTCTGCTGCATAGTCCTCGTGGCCTATTCCTATACGTACATCATCTTGACCATAGTGCGCATTCCTTCTGCAAGTGGAAGGAAGAAGGCCTTTAATACCTGTGCTTCCCACCTGACCATAGTCATCATTTCTAGTGGCATCACTGTGTTTATCTATGTGACTCCCTCCCAGAAAGAATATCTGGAGATCAACAAGATCCCTTTGGTTCTGAGCAGTGTGGTGACTCCATTCCTCAACCCCTTTATATATACTCTGAGGAATGACACAGTGCAGGGAGTCCTCAGGGATGTGTGGGTCAGGGTTCGAGGAGTTTTTGAAAAGAGGATGAGGGCAGTGCTGAGAAGCAGATTATCCTCCAACAAAGACCACCAAGGAAGGGCTTGCTCTTCTCCACCATGTGTCTATTCTGTAAAGCTCCAGTGTTAGAAAGAGAGGAGCTGCCTTAGTGAAAGAGTGAGCTAGCTAAGGAATTCTGAATAGTCTATAGTGGAAAGACTGACTGCGGAGACAGAGACTTGAACGCTGGCCTTGGTTTTCACTTTAATCTGTGACCGCAGCTGTGTCACCAGCCATTCTGACTCTCAGTACTCTCAGCTGAAGTGCAACAGGGCTGGACTTGATGATCTCTAAGCCCCATCCACACTGAATATTGTAAGAATGGAAGGGCCATGCAGCCTATTTCCTCCTAAAGTCCTAACATGTTTGGCCCCATTTCTTTATGGATCCCGAACACAACTGTTCTATCGGCTTGACACGAAGTCCTTCCTGAACTTCTCTGCACGGACCCTCTTTCTTTCCATCCTCTGCAGGATCTTTTTAGAAATAACCTTCATTATTCTCTAATCCACTATCATATCCATTTTTTTTTCGGGCATTTGCAATGATTGTGTTGGGTGCATGTCATCTGTGTTATTTAATAATATTGCTTTCTGTAATAGAACATGTTCATAATATCCAATATGCTCATGTCGTTATGTAAGACATGGCCCTGTTCCCCTAGCCACTAATGATTGATCCATGGATGGATAATCTGACTGAAGGCATAACCCATCACCTGCAGGGACACTTGCACACCTAAGAGACTGGCCAGTGACCTATGACCTGTGTGGCTTGGCTGGACCAGAGGAGCTGTGTAAACAGATACGACTTTTTTGAGAAATTGAAGCAAAAAACACAGAGATTATTCCACACAAGTGTGATGCTTCCCCTGGAAGCAGAAATAGGCTTGGTGGCTGGAGTGGCCACTTTGGGTGCCAGGTGCAAGCTGATGAATAATTAGAGGAAACCAGTCTGCCCCTCAGAGAGAATGCAGTTGATGTATAGAGAAAAACAGAGAAGAGAGAGATGACAGCCCACTCACAACACAAAGGCACAACACAAAGAGCCCTCTTCTCTCATGACTTCCTAGGGCTGGAGCTGGTAGAATTTTGATTCCTATTCCTGGATTTGATGTGTTTTGCCTGTACCTGTAAATGAAATCCCTTTTTATTGAGCTATCTTGAGAAGGTCTTAGATTCTTGTGACCAAAAAGCAGCTTGACTACAAAGTTCATTATCTCTCCACAAGGCATAGCTTCTCCCCTTTTCTGGCTCCATACACCTGGAAAGAATCTGTTTTGTTTTTGTTTTGAGACGGAGTCTCACTCTGTCGCCCAGGATGGAGTGCAGTGGTGCAATCTCAGCTCACTGCAACCTCCGCCTCCTGGGTTCAAGTGATTCTTCTGCCTCAGCCTCCTGAGTAGCTGGGACCACAGGCGCGTGCCACCATGCCTGGCTAATTTTTGTATTTTTAGTAGAGATGGGGCTTCACTGTGTTAGCCAGGATGGTCTCGATCTCCTGAACTCGTGATCTGCCCACATCGGCCTCCCAAAGTGCTGGGATTAGAGGCATGAGCCACTGCGCCCAGCCAAGAATCTGTTTTTAACTGCATTCCTAGTCTGAATTCTTGGTGCCCAAACACTGTCTGGGATGCTTACTTGGACCCACTCTGGGCCTGTGGTTCAGCTCAGTGCAAACCAGCTTTTCAATATCATCAGAATCTCTGAGGTTTAATTTCTTGTCTTGCTTGGCCGCCAGTGCTGCAGCATCCACTTTGCTAAATTAACCCCTATGCTCTGCGTGGAACTGGTCAGAAGGACACATGCATACCTAAGGAACTGCTGCAGAGTTCTGTGGACATAAATGAAGACTACTTAAATGAGCACAGATGCCACTTATTCAGAGCTAGCTATATCAGGGGAGTCAGCCACCATCACTTGCATTTGGCAGAGAGTCAAAGGCAGGCAGGGGAGTGGAAAGCTTCATAGTAGAAAAAAAGGGAAAGGCCCGAGTATTCCCTGACTGGAGGATTTTGGCATGGGGAAGCTGGAGGTGAGCTAACTAGTGTTGCGGGAAGTCAGGCACCCCAAACGGAGGGACCGGCTGAAGCCATGGCAGAAGAATGTGGATAGTGAAGATTTCATGGACACTTATCACTTCCCCAATGAATACCCTTGTGATTTCCTATGCCTGTCTTTAATCTCTTAATCCTGTCAGCTGAGGAAGATGTATGTCACCTCAGGACCATGTGATAATTGTGTTAACTGCACAAATTGTAGAGCATGTGTGTTTGAACAAATACGAAATCTGGGCACCTTGGAAAAAGAACAGGATAACAGCAATTGTTCAGGGAATAAGAGAGACAACCTTAAACTCTGACCGCTGGTGAGCCGGGGGGAACAGAGCCATATTTCTCTTCTTTCAAAAGCAAATGGGAGGAATATCACTGAATTCTTTTTCTCAGCAAGGAACATCCCTGGGAAAGAGAGTACGCGCCTGGGAGTGTAGTCCTATAGACGGCCCCCCTGGGCGTGCCCGTCTTTTATGGTCTGTAGACTGTAGGGGTCAAATAGACCCCAGTCTCCCATAGCGCTCCCAGGCTTATTAGGAAGAGGAAATTTCCACCTAATAAATTTTGGTCAGACTGGTTGCTCTCAAAACCCTGTCTCCTGATAAGATGTTATCAATGACAATGGTGCCCGAAACTTCATTAGCAATTTTAATTTCACCCTGGTCCTGTGGTCCTGTGATCTCGCCATGCCTCCCTTTGCCTTGTGATATTCTATTACTTTGTAAAGTACGTGACCTCTGTGACCCACACCTATTCGTACACTCCCTCCCCTTTTGAAAGTCCCTAATAAAAACTTGCTGGTTTTTGTGGCTTGGGGGGCATCATGGAACCTAGTGACATGTGATGTCTCCCCCGGCTGCCCAGCTTTAAAATTTCTCTCTTTTGTACTCTGTCCCTTTATTTCTCAA